TCGCCCGGGCCGGAGTGCAATGGCATGATCTCGGCTCACTGAAACCTCTGCCTCCCGGGTTCACGCGATTCTCCTGCCTCAAGCCTCCCAAGTAGTTGGGATTACAGGCACACACCGACATGCCCGGCTTTTTTTTTTTTTTTTGTATTTTGAGTAGAGACGGGGTTTCACTATGTTGGCCAGGCTGTCTCGAACTCCTGACCTCATGATCCGTCTGCCTTGGCCTCCCCAAGTGCTAGGATTACAGGAGTGAGCCACCGCGCCCGGCCGCAGGGTGATTTTAAGGCCTTTATGGGCCCAAGTTGCATTATAAAATGTTATATCCCAGATTCACTGGAATATGTACGATGAGAGCAGGTGGCATTAATATCTTGCAGTAATGAACTAATTGGTAAAAACCGTTTTGTTTACATTAAAATGGTTCAAAAGCCAGCGACACAGCGATGATTGTTTCCATTTAGCAGATGTGGATACTGAGGCACAGAAAACGGTCAAGCCTTCTGCCCACAGTCACCAGAAAGGAGGAAATTCAAGTCTGGGGTTGTGTGGCTTCAGAGCCTGAGCTCAACCATGACGAGCACACTGAAAAGGAAACCCCTCCTAACTAACTCCCGCTCCGGGGTCCTTTAAGAGCGTCAGAACCCAGAACTGAGTAAAACAAGATCAAAGCGTATGTAAATACGGACTAGGGGCTGCCGGGAAATAATCACTACGGCTAGGCCCTAGGGAAAGCAGACGTCGGAGTCCTAGTGCGCCTGCGTAGCCCCATCTCGCCTTTCCGCCCCACGGCCTAGCGAGGCCCATCTCTAACCCACACAGGCCCAAAGTTGTCTAATGTGCGCAGGCGCCCTGCTGTGAGCCCGCCTCCTTCTCTGCCCTGCTCTTGCGCTCTCGCTCTCTCAGAGTTCGTCTCTGGCTCTTTGTACGTCACTTCCTGTTTGTGGCGCGAGAGGGCGGTATTTCCGTCCAGAGGGTGGGAGGGGGCGGTAAGCGGGGGCTGGGGGGAGGGGGCGGGGGGGGCCGCGCCGTGCTAGCCGTTGGGCCTGCCTCGGAGGAGGCGTCGCCGCCGCCGCTGCCGCTGCCGGCGCCGTTGCCGCTGCCGGGAAACACAAGGAAAGGGAACCAGCGCAGCGTGGCGATGGGCGGGGGTAGAGCCCCGCCGGAGAGGCTGGGCGGCTGCCGGTGACAGGTGAGTGCGCCAGCGCGTGTCCCCGAACGCCCCCGCCCTGACCAGCTCCTCTCTTGTCTTGCAGACTGTGCCCTGTCCACGGTGCCTCCTGCATGTCCTGCTGCCCTGAGCTGTCCCGAGCTAGGTGACAGCGTACCACGCTGCCACCATGAATGAGGTGTCTGTCATCAAAGAAGGCTGGCTCCACAAGCGTGGTAAGAGGCCGCTTTTGCCCGCCAGATTCTTTACCTCTCTCCCTCCCTTCCTGCCTCATTTCAGGTGAATACATCAAGACCTGGAGGCCACGGTACTTCCTGCTGAAGAGCGACGGCTCCTTCATTGGGTACAAGGAGAGGCCCGAGGCCCCTGATCAGACTCTACCCCCCTTAAACAACTTCTCCGTAGCAGGTGTGTCTTGGGATGAGTGGGTCAGTGTTCTGAGCCCCCTGCTGTCTGTTCCCTCTGCCTGCAGAATGCCAGCTGATGAAGACCGAGAGGCCGCGACCCAACACCTTTGTCATACGCTGCCTGCAGTGGACCACAGTCATCGAGAGGACCTTCCACGTGGATTCTCCAGACGAGAGGTCAGTCTGGGCCTCTGTGTGGCTGCCCTTGAGGCTGCTGGGACTCACGTGTGTCCCTGCACAGGGAGGAGTGGATGCGGGCCATCCAGATGGTCGCCAACAGCCTCAAGCAGCGGGCCCCAGGCGAGGACCCCATGGACTACAAGTGTGGCTCCCCCAGTGACTCCTCCACGACTGAGGAGATGGAAGTGGCGGTCAGCAAGGCACGGGCTAAAGTGGTAAGTGCTGGGAGCAGGGGTGGGGCTGCCAGCTGACTGCCCCCACTCTCCCTGTCCCTGGCAGACCATGAATGACTTCGACTATCTCAAACTCCTTGGCAAGGGAACCTTTGGCAAAGTCATCCTGGTGCGGGAGAAGGCCACTGGCCGCTACTACGCCATGAAGATCCTGCGGAAGGAAGTCATCATTGCCAAGGTGCGTGCCCCGGGAATTGCGCTCGCGAGCCTCCACCAGCCCCTCACCCGCAGTCTGTCTGCAGGATGAAGTCGCTCACACAGTCACCGAGAGCCGGGTCCTCCAGAACACCAGGCACCCGTTCCTCACTGTGAGTTGCCCTCCCCTTCCCAGACAGTGTGACCACCTCCCACCCTGCTGCCTTCATCCCCCAGGCGCTGAAGTATGCCTTCCAGACCCACGACCGCCTGTGCTTTGTGATGGAGTATGCCAACGGGGGTGAGGTGAGCCGCGGCTGCCTTGACTTTGCCCTCTGTGACCTCCTCTCCCCACCCCTTCCTCCTGCAGCTGTTCTTCCACCTGTCCCGGGAGCGTGTCTTCACAGAGGAGCGGGCCCGGTTTTATGGTGCAGAGATTGTCTCGGCTCTTGAGTACTTGCACTCGCGGGACGTGGTATACCGCGACATCAAGGTTAGTGGCAGGGTGTGCGCCAGGCTGACCTGATGCACCTGAGATCCGTTGACTTTTCCAACAGCTGGAAAACCTCATGCTGGACAAAGATGGCCACATCAAGATCACTGACTTTGGCCTCTGCAAAGAGGGCATCAGTGACGGGGCCACCATGAAAACCTTCTGTGGGACCCCGGAGTACCTGGCGCCTGAGGTGTCTGGGGTTGGTGGGGGTAGGAACGTGTGGGGCCCAGCCCTCATTTCTCCTCCATCCTCAGGTGCTGGAGGACAATGACTATGGCCGGGCCGTGGACTGGTGGGGGCTGGGTGTGGTCATGTACGAGATGATGTGCGGCCGCCTGCCCTTCTACAACCAGGACCACGAGCGCCTCTTCGAGCTCATCCTCATGGAAGAGATCCGCTTCCCGCGCACGCTCAGCCCCGAGGCCAAGTCCCTGCTTGCTGGGCTGCTTAAGAAGGACCCCAAGCAGAGGTGAGGGCTGGCGTCGGCCCCACCCAGCCCAGGGAGGCAGGTGCTGACGGCCGTCTCTGCACAGGCTTGGTGGGGGGCCCAGCGATGCCAAGGAGGTCATGGAGCACAGGTTCTTCCTCAGCATCAACTGGCAGGACGTGGTCCAGAAGAAGGTGAGCCCCACTGCTTGCCCCAGCAGGACCCTGGTCCCTGAGCCTGAGCTCCTCTCCTCCGTAGCTCCTGCCACCCTTCAAACCTCAGGTCACGTCCGAGGTCGACACAAGGTACTTCGATGATGAATTTACCGCCCAGTCCATCACAATCACACCCCCTGACCGCTGTGAGTGCCTGGGGCCCCCGCGCTGGTGTGCCTGGTCCTCCCCATCCACCTCTGCCGCCCACAGATGACAGCCTGGGCTTACTGGAGCTGGACCAGCGGACCCACTTCCCCCAGTTCTCCTACTCGGCCAGCATCCGCGAGTGAGCAGTCTGCCCACGCAGAGGACGCACGCTCGCTGCCATCACCGCTGGGTGGTTTTTTCCCCCTAACTTTTTACTTAGCCTTTTTGGTTTGTGTCCCCACCCCCACCTCCTCACCCCCTTTCCAGTTCTTCTTCAGGCCCCTCCCAGACGCACCCCAGCGGCCCCTGCAGCCCCTGCCTCCAGCCTCCAGCCTCACCTTTGTGCCCAGACTCGCATTTGGAAGACTCCACCTCCCGCCCAGGCCTGGGCTGTTGGGCGGTTGGAGATTCAGGTTTTAATCCACACAAGCCCCAGTGAGGGGTGAAGCATGGCGCCTGGGGCCTGCCTGAGTTTCTGGCCTGGGTGTCGTGCTGGTGTCTGCCTCCGCGCTGCTGCATCTGGACGAAGGCTGCCTTCTGGTGGGACGCGACACCCGGCAGACAGTGGTGCTGCCTTCCAGGCCCCGTGGCCTAGGCTCGGAGTGGCCAGGCACGGGGCGGTCCAATCCCCCACCCGCTGTCCCCCTATGGGGGCAGAAAAGCAATAATGTCCAGGGGCAGGCAGGGGCCCTTGGGAGCTGCAGGGCTGGGGGTTAGGGCTGCTCCCTGGTGAATGGAGTCAGATCCTAGGATCTGTACCATGGGGAACCAGGAGTGGCCGGGCTGGGTGCCGCCTCCTGGTCCGGCCTCCTCCCCACCAAACTGTCCTCACCCTATGGATGAGGCAGGAGGAACATTTGGGGCCAAACCTGCCTGCCTCCCAGCCCCGTGCCTTACTAGGGCTTCCTTCCAGCTGGCCTTACCTCCCGCTGGACCCTGGGCCTGGCCTGGCCCCACTGGGGGCTATGGGCTGGGCTCACCCTCTCCTCTGCGGGGGTGGAGGGCCACCAGCCTTGGCTGTTACAATCTTACACCGGACAGTATTGGGCCCCATGGACTTGGTCAGGGAGGGGTGGGGGTGGGCATCTCTGGTACCTATTGGGGTGGGGGGCCTCTGAAAAGGGAGGCTCCTAGGCCCCCCTCACCCCTCCCTCTCCCCAGGGCCCCACGTTCTGCAGCCTTAAGGTTGAACATGAGTGCACGTCCATGTCAGTGCTGTGGGACTCCTGTGCGTGCCTCGGACTGCGTGTGTCGGCGGGACGCAGGCACACGTGGGTGTGTGTGCATGTGTGTTTGTGTGAGGGCAGCGTGTCCTCCAGTGTGCATGGTGTGTGGGCTTGGGCCCCATCCCTGGCCCGAGCATTTCATCCTGTGGGGGAGGGGTGCTGACCTAGTGGGAGGAGCCCCACTGTGATCCATGAGCTGCCCTGCCCACGCCTCCCCTCCCTGTAGCAACACCTCTGGGTGTTTGGAGTTTAGCTTTTGTGGGTTTGCTCTCCCTATCCCATCTCCTGTACTACACAGTTCATGGCAGGGTGGGGAGGGGTGGGGTTGGTTCGGGTGGGTGAGGGTCTTTTTCCTCTGTGTGCGATGTTGTTATCTGACAGTTCTCCGTCCCTACTGGCCTTTCTCCTCGTCTTCATATTTGTACGGTACAAGCAATAAAGACACTCATTTCAGACCAGGGCCCAGCCTGCACTCACGCCAGCCCAACCACTCTGGGCTTTGCCTTGGTGATGGAGTCAGACCCCTGGGCCCCAGCTCCTCCTGTACTAGCCGTTCCCTTCAGCAAGGAGGGCACTGAGCTCAGGGTGAGGGCAGCTGGGGTGTGTGCAGGAGCTCAGGCTGGAGAGGGTGGGTGGAGCTGGTGCTGTGGGGCTGAGGGGTATGGGAAGGCTCCCCGCATGTGGGGGTGGGGTGGACAGAGACCACTCCAGGCCCTCAGTGCTGCTTAGGCTAAGAGAGGTGGGGTGGAGGGACAGGGCTGGAAGATCTGGGTAGCCCAGAATGAGGAGGGTGCCTGTGCTGTCACTGAATGAGAGGGAGTGGTTCATTCCACCCGGCTGCCGAGCCTCAGAGGGGGGCATTCCTATCCTGCCCCACCTCCCTGTTTATGCTGCCACCTGGAAGCCTTGAGGCCCCCAAATTCCAGTACAGACCCAGTGGTGTGTTCATGGTGGCGTGGTTGCTGTCACCTGGGAGCTCCTGAGCGTTTGGTTAGAACCCTGTTCAGCTTGGGGTCAGCCCTCCCCTAGTCACTGCCCTTTAGCCTGGATGTGTCTGGGCCCCTGCACTTCCCGTGCTTGAGTCACGTGGCTGCATGGCCGGGCGCTGGCCGGATGGAACACCTCCCCCAGCAAGGGACCAGGGACCAGAGCCCTGGCCTGCCCTGCTGAGCCCTGCTGTGCAGAGGGCCTGGCACAGATGAATTTGAGATTTTGCCGCAAGGTGTTAGCACTTCACACCCATTGAGTCTTTGAGATTTTAAGTGAATGTAAGCAGAAAAAGTCAGATCCAATTTACAGAAATCAGAGTTAGCTACAGCTAGGACTCGTTTGGTTGGGGTTTTTTAGTTTGTCTTTCTAAAGTCATGTGGACCTTAATTTAATTACAAAAGTCTACCCTGGTGGTCATAAAATAGGCAGGCCTATGAAGAAAGGCCTTTTACTCTTCCATCTCGTCCCAGCCCCGAGTTGACCCACGTTGCTGCTCCTCACACCATGGTGATGCAGGTCTCGTAGTGTGGGCACAGGCCTGGCTACCTCATCTTTTTAGTGCCTCTCTCCTCTTCCACAGGATGGGGTCCCACAGCTGCAGCAGCTGGCCCCGTAGTTGAGCATGTGTGGTTATCCTGTAGAGCTTTTCCCAAGAAGGGTGTTTGAACTTAGAGTCTTAATAAAATCTTACCAAATAAATTTTGAGTAGAATAATCGTCTTTTGCAATGTACATTTTAAAAATTTCACACATTCTTTTTTGTATATAAAGAACAGTGACTGGGCACAGTGGCTCATGCCTGTAATCCCAGCAATTTGGGAGGCCGAGGCGGGCGGGTCTCTTGAGGCCAGGGGTTCGAGACCAGCCTGGGCATCATAGGGAGACCTTCATCTCTACAAAAAATACAAAAATTAGCTGGGCATGGTGGTGCATGCCTGCAATCCCAGCTAACTTGGAAGGCTGAGGTGAGGTGGGAAGATCACTTGAGCCCAGGAGTTTGAGGCTGCAGTGAGCTATGATTGCGGCACTGCACTGCAGCCTGGGACAATGAGACTGTGTCTCTAAAAATAAAAAAAAAAAAAACATGATACATGCTATTAAAAAAGACAGCAAAGCAGGAGTATAAGAAAGGAAATTCACCCGAGGTCGCAGGGCCTTGAGTACTCATTTTGGTGCTGATTACCTCTCTGCAAATGGACACGGCATCATAAATTGGTAGTTTCCTGCTCTTTTTGTGTAATCTTTTCCAGTTAATGTGAAGCCTCTGGGGGCTGCCCTCGTGCACTGATGGTTGTGTGGAGTCGGGGGCGGCAGTGCGATTCCCTTTTAGCTGCTGCATGGGGGGAACTCAGGCTTTCCAGCTGCTTCCTGGGGTTCCATGGGGTAGACCCCTCAACCGCTTCAGCTGCCCCGTTAACAGGAATTGACTTGGTTTCGTTTGGTGCTACCAGCAGTCCTGTAATAAACTAGCTATCCATCTGTACTGTGCTGGTGCTTTTGTTTGTCTACATCCCA